AACCAACATGATTTACGCTGCACAAGGTACAGACGTCTTAATTAGACTGGCAAATTTAGAAGTCTCATTTTCATCTAAGCACCCACTATACTTTTTTTTAATGAACTGAGCATAGAAAATAATATATCTCCAGTGTACATCCTGTTTCCTAGTTTCACCAAGATGATTAAACTCCTATTTTCCTTTCCCGTGCTCTTATGGGAAATTAATGTATGCTAAATAAATGGGCAGAAAGGGTCACATACGGTTCTGGTTCAACACACAAACAACTCTAGATGTGCAGATATTTTTAAGTTGCACGCATAGGTTACTCTGGAGAACAGAGGCAATCCTGTATTTCCTATTCAAACCCCACGATTTTTTTTAAAGGACCTGGCTAGTTTGGAAAAGGGAACGGGCCCGCGTTTAAAGCGAGTGTAAATAAACAAACACGTGGTCTGCGGAGGAACACCTTTAAGCACCAGCAGGATGACTGAAAATAGCCAGGTTTGGGGAAGAGTGGCTGCCACCGCGAGACAACCCCCACCACATCTGGAGCTCCAGATTCCGTCGGGATTCCAAGCCTCAACACGCCCTCACCGCAGGGAACCTCGGAATCAGAACGCTGAGCCCGCCAGGACCCCTCCCCTGCCCACTCGGCCCGCTCTTCCCGAGGTTCCAGTTAACTCTGGGCTTCCGCCTGGGAACCTGCAGAAACAGGAGACGAATGCGATTCCTAAATTACCCCACTGCTGGACTCTTCGAAGCCCCACAATCGCGACCCAAGGCTGTCTTCTTTTCGGGAAGAAAGGGCAGGATCCGTGAAAAGAAAACAACACGGTCTGAACTTGCCTCTGAGAACCCGCAGGGCCGTAAACCTGAATTCCGCGGGAGAGAACGGCGTCCGTTTCTCTCGCGACACTTCATGGATAACGTAGATGCTTCAAGTCCAGTTCGGCTCTCATTGGCTACCGCACGCAGTGAGGGGGCGGGGAAAGTAGCGGCGAGGCCCCGCCCTCACGCAGGAGCCAATCCTGAGCAGGCTAGGAGACGAACCCGGAAGTGAGATGCAAGGCGGCGATTTTCCCTTCTGTCAGGTGGGTTGTTATTCCCTGTCCCGGACCTCGCTTTTTGATGGACCGGCGCCATCTAAGAACTCCTGAGCCCGTGGGGGTGGGTAGCCTGTGGACACAGGCCGAGCCCTGCAGGTCAGGCCGCTTCGTGGTCCCCAGGTAGGACCGAAGCCGCTTCTCCGCTCTTGGCTTTTACTAATAACTTTTGTATTTGTGTTTTCAGATCTTGATGAACAAAGCAGTCATAATTCATCTCTAGAAAGATTTATATCCTGGCATTTGAAATGCTTTTTATTTAGAATAGTAGTAAAAAATGGAAAAAGAAAAAGGAAATGATGATGGAATACCAGACCAAGAGAATTCCTTGGATTTTTCTGAACACTTTAACCAACTTGAATTGTTGGAAACACATGGACACCTTATTCCTACTGGTACTCAAAGTCTTTGGGTAGGCAATTCTGATGAAGATGAGGAGCAAGATGACAAAAATGAAGAGTGGTATCGATTGCAAGAAAAAAAAATGGAAAAAGACCCAAGCAGATTGCTTCTTTGGGCTGCTGAAAAAAATCGGGTAAAAAAAAAAATTACAGAGGGAAGTGTGACTGAGTTGAAAGATTTCTTTTTTTTCTTCTCAGCTTACCACAGTGCGGAGACTCCTTTCTGAAAAGGCCACTCACGTGAACACTAGGGATGAAGATGAGTATACCCCTCTTCATCGAGCAGCCTACAGTGGACACTTAGATATTGTTCAGGAGCTCATTGCACAGGGGGCCGATGTTCATGCAGTGACTGTGGATGGCTGGACGCCCCTGCACAGTGCTTGTAAGTGGAATAATACCAGAGTGGCTTCTTTCTTACTGCAGCATGATGCAGATATCAATGCCCAAACAAAAGGCCTCTTGACCCCCTTGCATCTTGCTGCTGGGAACAGAGACAGCAAGGATACCCTAGAACTCCTCCTGATGAACCGTTACGTCAAACCAGGGCTGAAAAACAACTTGGAAGAAACTGCATTTGATATTGCCAGGAGGACAAGTATCTATCACTACCTCTTTGAAATTGTGGAAGGCTGTACAAATTCTTCACCTCAGTCTTAACAATTCTAGTAATTTTCCTAAGTTTCTAAATACCAGTGCCTCCTGTGTGTGAGATGTATTCCCATAATCAAAGTTGACGTCAAACATCTTACTACAAAAATTCAGTGACATTCATTATAACATTCTTCCAAGTGAATTGCCTGACTTTGATGTCAAAATGTATTTGAAAGTAATTTGCATATATCTTTAATTATTTCTGTGGAGTTTGTGATTTTTTTATCAGAAATAATTTTAATGTGTGTATACTTAAAAACTTGACACGGGTTGTACAGAAACTGGTATTTTTGGTGCTGATACAAGAGAAATGTATTTTTAAATATCCCACATCCTGGATCTTTGTTGGGTATTTAGTATATTGACATATATTTTTATAAGGTGAGGTAACTCAGAACTTAATTTAAAAGTCTTAAATATTCTGATACAATTCAGCTGTCTTCTCTACCTTACCATAGCCAGTTGCTTTCATTTTAAACCAGAGCAAGTAACATATTAGTGACTTGAATCTTCATAAGTTAAAGTAAAAAACAGCAAAAAACCTAGATCTTTGTCTTTTAGAACACAGACCATTTTCAGGAAAGCAGTTAGCTAAGTGTTTAATTCATGAATATTGTATACTGCATCCCCTACCACAATTTACACAATCCTGTGGATAGTCCTACCTCACCCTGGTCAACCTACATGATCCTTAAGCTAATGGCGAATCACGATGACCTTGTAGACATGCACACAACTATACCTTTGTCCAACAGATCATAATATATCTGCTATCCAACTGGTTTTACCTGCCTAATCCTACTGATTTGGGCACTGCTTGTATAGTCTCTCAAGTTCACAGGAAATGTTGATTTTCTAAGGTCCTCATTTTTACAGAGTATACAGGCAAAGTGACAGGGGAAAAGGAATTAGTCTAAGAGTAAGGGGATGATTATTATATTGAGGCTAAAACCACAAAGTGGCTCAGGCTTTAAAAAAAAAACACTGTGGATAATGACAAAAAGCATAAGTAAAAATATTTGAGAAAAATAAAGTACAAGTTTTGAACAACACAAAAGGCATGAATTCATTTTTTACCTGTGTA